GAGTGCTGGGTTTCTAAATTTATATTCTGAAAGACATTAATCTCTTTTTGAAAATGTTTTATGCAAGCCTAATATACATACAGTATCAACCTCATTTTAGAAGCAGTTACGACAGAGCTTTGGAACAGAATTTACGTAAACGACCTCCTTCCAGAAGATGCTACTAAAGCAACAAGATTCAAATCCCTCTCCCTCAGAAGAGCTGGGAGATCCACTGCAAAGGCGCACGTTTCAGTCTAGCCATTGCGCAGTGGTAACGCAGGCTTTCCCACGCTGCAACAGACCTGTGCTCTCAAGACAGTCTCTTCCGTGACGAGCAGGCGCTTAGGGCTACCTGTACCTTCAGACATTATGGTGTGTTTGGCCATGTCATTTGTCATAGGTGTAAAAACCACAACCGAGAGCCCGAAGCTGCTGGGATGAGCACCTGCCGCGGAACTGCATTCTCGCGCTCCTTCCTGCTCTTTCCAAGAAGCCAGGCGCGGCCGGCCAGCATCCCGCTCTCCCGGACCCCGCAGTCAGTGTGGGCAGCAGGCCCAGAGTGGTGCGAGCCGACGGCGGCGTTAGAAAGGCGGCGTCCCGACGAACAGAGTGACTCGGCCTCGGCTCCCCTTCAAAGCGCCATCTTATCGCTGCTTCCCTCAGGAGCAGGCGAGCTCTTCCCCAGGACCTGCTTCGCGGCTTCCCTTCGCCCGAGAACCACCGGGCGGAGGCGGCGGCCTCTCTGGCCCTGCCGGGAACAGGGCGCAGGGGAGGGGAGCGGCGGCCGACCGGCCTGAGGCGGGCGAACGGCCTCTGGCCTCCAGGCGCTGCCTGCTCCGGCTCAGAAGCCTCCCGGATCCCGTCCCGGCCCAACTCCGGGCCTCCGCCTCCGCCGCCGCCTCCGGGAGCCCCGAGCCGCGTCCCGCCGGCGCCGCCTCTTCCGCCTGCTAGCCGGCGGGCCTGGGCGGCGTCCGCGCCGGGCGGGTCCGCTACGTCAGCGCCGCCCGCCCGCCCCGCCCCGGCCCTCAGCCTCGGCCTCGGCCTCGGCCTCGCAGCGGCGGCAGCGGCGGCGGCGGCAGGTCCCTCCCCAGACATGGCCCTGGGAGGCGGCAGCACATGGCGGCCGCGGCGGCCATGAGCGCGCCCCCGACCCGCCCCAGTCCCCCCTAGAGGCCGCCGCCCCCGCCCGCCAGCCCGCCCGCGCGCCACGGCCCCACCACCCCCGGCCCCGCCGCCCCCCGCCCGCACCCGCGCCCGCGCCCCCGCCGCCGCCATGGGCGTGCAGGGCTTCCAGGACTACATCGAGAAGCACTGCCCGAGCGCCGTGGTGCCGGTGGAGCTGCAGAAGCTGGCCCGGGGCAGCCTGGTGGGCGGCGGGCGGCAGCGGCCCCCGCAGACCCCGCTGCGCCTGCTGGTGGACGCCGACAACTGCCTGCACCGCCTCTACGGCGGCTTCTACACCGACTGGGTCAGCGGCGGCCAGTGGAACCACATGCTTGGCTACCTGGCGGCGCTGGCCAAGGCCTGCTTCGGCGGCAACATCGAGCTCTTCGTCTTCTTCAACGGCGCGCTCGAGAAGGCCCGGCTGCACGAGTGGGTCAAGCGGCAGGGCAACGAGCGCCAGACGGCACAGCAGATCGTCAGCCATGTCCAGAACAAGGGCACCCCGCCGCCAAAGGTCTGGTTCCTGCCGCCCGTCTGCATGGCCCACTGCATCCGCCTGGCGCTCATCCGCTTCCACGTCAAGGTGAGGCCGGGGATCCGGGCGGGCCGGGGACCACATCTGATGAAGTTTTTTTCTCGTTTGCCAGGTTGCACAGAGCATTGAGGATCACCATCAGGAAGTGATTGGTTTCTGCAGAGAGAATGGTTTCCATGGCTTGGTTGCGTATGACTCTGATTATGCACTGTGCAACATCCCCTACTATTTCAGTGCCCATGCCCTAAAACTGAGCCGGAACGGGAAAAGTCTCACCACAAGCCAATATCTGATGCATGAAGTTGCCAAGCAACTGGACCTGAATCCAAATCGTTTTCCTATTTTTGCTGCTCTCTTAGGTAGGTGGAGCAGTGTGAAAATATTTTATAAGTTGCTTTTATGTTATCCATGTTTATATTCCAGGAAATCACATTCTGCCTGATGAAGATCTGGCTTCCTTTCACTGGAGTTTACTTGGTCCAGAACATCCACTAGCCTCACTAAAGGTACAAATTTCACTTTATTTTTCTAGCATTTGTCCACTGTTGACACTTACGTTTGTTTTCTCAGGTCCGGGCCCACCAGCTGGTCTTGCCACCTTGCGACGTAGTGATCAAAGCCGTTGCTGACTATGTACGCAACATTCAGGACACCTCTGACTTGGATGCCATAGCTAAAGATGTTTTCCAGCATTCACAGGTAAAAAAAAAAACAAACAAAACAAAAAAACAAATTTATGAAGGTTTTCCTGCCTTTATTTCAGTCTAGAACAGATGACAAAGTTATTCGATTTAAGAGAGCAATTGGATATTATTCAGCGACTAGTAAGCCTATGTCATTTCATCCACCACATTACTTAGGTAAGTAAATAAAAGCCTGTGATCAATATTGATGTGTGATTCTTTTCTTTCTGTGTTGGTGAAGCAGCCAGACCCGGTCCGTTTGGAATGCCTGGGATGGTGCCGCCGCATGTTCCTCCTCAGATGCTCAACATTCCGCAGACCTCTCTGCAAGCAAAGCCCGTGGTAAGGCCTTCCCTGCGTTGGGTCGGGTGGCGCACGTGTGCGTGACCTGTGCCCTTCGCTTCAGGCCCCACAGGTGCCCAGCCCAGGGGGCGCCCCGGGCCAGGGTCCATACCCGTACAGCCTCTCTGAGCCAGCACCTCTCACTTTGGACACGAGCGGGAAGAATCTGACGGAGCAGAACAGCTACAGCAACATTCCTCACGAAGGGAAGCACACGCCGCTGTATGAGCGGTCCTCGCCCATCAACCCGGCCCAGAGCGGCAGCCCCAACCACGTGGATTCCGCCTACTTCCCTGGCTCTTCTACATCGTCATCTTCCGACAACGACGAGGGCAGCGGAGGGGCGACAAAGTGAGTGGTGCGTGGGTCGCTGGGTGCTTCCTGATGGTGTTGAATGTTTTTCTTGTCCTTTAAGGCCTTTCCAACTCTACTTGCAAAAAAACTTTGTGTTTCACAAAGAGAATTCCATCGTGCTCTGCTCCAGGATCCTGAGGCATGGGTAGGTAGGCCTGGGGCTGAGGGAATGACTTTTTGGACAGTAATCATGTTCATTTTATGTTTAGCCATATCAGCGGGAACAAGATTGGCTGGGAGAAGACGGGAAGCCACTCAGAGCCTCAGGCACGAGGAGACCCAGGAGACCAAACAAAGGTAGAAAGTCTATGCCTTTTAGTTTTTGAGTTCGTTTTCCTCCCTTCTGCTCTCTGCACTGTAGGCAGAAGGCTCGTCCACTGCCTCTTCAGGAAGCCAACTAGCCGAAGGCAAGGGAAGCCAGATGGGCACTGTCCAGCCAATCCCGTGCCTCCTGTCGATGCCCACCAGGAACCACATGGACATCACCACACCTCCCCTGCCCCCCGTCGCACCTGAGGTGCTGAGAGTGGCCGAGCACAGGCACAAGAAGGGGCTGATGTACCCCTACATCTTCCATGTCCTGACGAAGGTATTATCAAAGGGGCCCTGGAGTGGCTTCTGTGCAATGTTATTCTGCTTTCTTCCATGCAAAGGGTGAAATCAAAATTGCTGTTTCTATTGAAGATGAAGCCAACAAGGACCTGCCTCCGGCCGCTCTGCTCTATAGGCCAGTTCGTCAGTATGTTTACGGAGTCCTGTTTAGTTTGGCAGAAAGCAGAAAGAAAACTGAGAGACTTGCTTTTAGAAAGAACAGACTTCCACCAGAATGTATGTACTGTAACAATCCATTGTTTGTTTTCAATGTGTCTTCTCTGGCTTTTTTTTCCTGTAGTTTCACCAGTGATCATTAAAGAATGGGCAGCTTACAAAGGAAAGTCTCCTCAAACCCCGGAACTGGTTGAAGCTCTTGCCTTCAGGGAGTGGACCTGCCCCAACCTGAAGAGGCTGTGGTTGGGTAAGGCGGTAGAGGACAAGAACCGCAGGATGAGGGCCTTCCTGGCCTGCATGAGGTCGGACACCCCAGCCATGCTCAACCCTGCCAACGTGCCCACTCACCTCATGGTGCTCTGCTGCGTCTTACGGTGGGTGCCATGCATGGGAGCTGGGACCTGGGATCACCAACCTTTTGTTTCTGCCCCTCACCAGGTACATGGTGCAGTGGCCGGGAGCACGCATCCTTCGGCGTCAGGAGCTAGATGCCTTCCTGGCTCAGGCGCTGTCCCCCAAACTCTACGAGCCTGATCAGCTCCAGGAGCTCAAGGTAATTTATCAGCCTCATTGCATTGTCTTGGACCTCTACCTCTACTCCTGTTTCTCTTATATAGATTATTACATCAGTATTGACATCCCAGTTCTGAAAATCAGACCGCCAGGTATCAGGTATGCCCACTAAGCCTTATTCACCATCAAGTTACTTTTACTCAAAGTTCATCTTATATCCCATATCCTTTTCATTTTTGGATCAACACATAGGATATAACTTTTGAAAAACAATCACACTCTAAGCTTTCATTTTGGTTCTTTTGAGATCTTAGTGCTTTCATGGTTTTCTCCTGGTTCTTCATCTAAAGCCAGACATTTGTAGAGATATGCTCAGAAAGACATATGTATGTATAGTAAACTTCAGTCTGACTCATCGATCCTCTGGGTCTTGCTTGTCTGGAGGTCGACAGTTCCCTTTAATAAGAGCAGCCTACACCTGTAAGTGCTTCATTTTCATGATTAGTATAAATTCTGAGAAAGCTATAAGGAAAAATAGCATTTGTTGGGGGGGAAAGGCAGTTATTTGCTTTTTTGTTTTTTAAGATTGAAGATCCTCTCAGCTATCATCAGATTGAGAATTGATAGGAATGATCATTATTTAAATGCTACAAAAATTCCTATGCAGAGCTGAGGGTTCCAAAATTCAGTGATAGAAAATTAAATTCTAAAATTGCCTTTTCATTTAACCATTAAAATTTTTTGCAATATCAAAAGCAACAACAGTGCTTTGTTGTAATACACCATTCATAGTTTGTGATATAGTCAACTCTTGACTGTTAACTGGTGTGTCTGGGCCTGCTACCCAGTTTGTGGATTGCCCAGACCCTGTTTCTCTTCTCCCATTTATCGTCCACTCTGTGGTTGGCCATCAGAGGAGGAAAAGAGGAAGGAAAAACCCAGTGGTGACAGTTAGGACTCTTGTTAGCTTTTTCTGATGGGAGGTTTGGTGGGACAAGACATTGAAACCATTAGTTACAATGAATTTTTAAGAATTTCATCTCATCCATGCTTTCTTCGTCTGCCATGTCCATGAATAATTGAGAGTGTTCCATGTGGCTCCTTAAATACCTGTGACAGTGATTGATGACCCTCATTTTTCCTGTTATATTTTTTAAGCCCTTCTCCTAGGTTACCAGCATGAATGTAATTAAGGTAAAATTAGCACTGACCCCTGTGTTTTGAGGAGGGTGGGTAAAGGATGAGAAGGAACTTTGTACCATTATAGTATTTGTCCAGTTTCTTTCTCCCTTGCCTTGACATTCCTATAATTGCCTTAAATTCTTTTAACAGTTTCACATGCCAAGTGCAGAATATAAAAGATGGAAAATGAAGAGCTTTAAAGACAGTATTAGGGGCATGCAACATGTCTGTGATACGTGTAAGAATTATTTTGCATATAGGTAAATATGACAAATTGAAGTAAGAGTCTGTTGCCCAGTAATCAGATGTTGGACAAAGTAACTTTACTGGAATTTGGTTCTTGAGCTAATCGGTCAGAGAGATTAACTTCCATATTTGTATTTCTTATAAAGTCAGAATTTTTTGTCTGTATTTCTCTAGTTGAGGAACTTTGGATGATATTGAATATTTTATCTCAATTGATATAAGAGAATGAAGTTAGAATGTGAATATTGCAGCTATTTTATAATCAAGGGTTCAGATTTGGGTTCTCCCAATTACCAGCTCTGTGACCTTGAACCCTCTGTGACCCGTCTGTACAAGGGAGTACTATTTAGAGGTGCCTGCATTCTATGTTGTTTAGAGATGGCAGTGAGATAATGAAAAAAGCAGTGCTTGATATATATTTCTTAAGTTCCCCATAAATATTAAATGTTATTATTTATATATAACATTTAGGGAAAGAAAAACACCACATAATGTAAGTTTAAAAAATTTTCAAAGGAAGCAAATTTACACTGCAGTCAAGATTTTATTCAGATTGTTTATGCAAGCTCTTATTCTAAGAACTTTTCTCTATTAGATTAATGCTAATTGAACCATTAATTATCTTGAAACTATAAATAACATTTAAAAAATTCTTAAAAGTATAATCCTTTAATGTTAAGGCCATTTGATACACACACACACACACACACACACACACACACACACACACACACACACACACACACACACTAGCCTTGCTGCATTCTTCCTGTCAGCAAATTTGGAGATTAATAGTTTTAACTAGGGCGCTTGTGTGCCGTATACATCTGCTGCTGTTTCTTCAGTTTGGCAATGCAGATAGCCGTTTGCCGGGTAAATGGTTTTGGTTACATTAGTCTTAAAGGTTTGAATCTGGATGTGATTGGCACCAGCCCGTTCCTAAGAAACACCTGCAGGGGCTGGATGCGGTGGCTCATGCCTGTAATCGCAGCACTTTGGGAGGCCGAGGATCTTCTCAGATCACATGAGGCCACGAGTTTGAGACCAGCCTGGCCAACATGGTGAAAACCTGACTCTACTAAAAGTACAAAAATCAGCCAGGCATGGTGGCGCACGTCTGTAATCCCAGCTACTAAGGAGTCTGAGGCAGGAGAATTGCTTGAACCTGGGAGGCAGAGGTTGCAGTGAGCCAAGATTGCACCATTGCACTCCAGCGTGGATGACAGAGCGAGACTCTGTTTCAAAGAAAAAAAAAAGAAACACCATTAGGATGGTGCTGCATGTGCTTACACAAAGGGTGTTGGTGGCATTTTGTGTTTTAACATTTGGATAGCCAGGCAAACAACTTTAGAGCAGCATTTTCTCTCCCTAATCCTTGACCTGGATTCTCTGTTCTCTGGTGTAGGGCAGAGAGAGGGGCACGGAGGCCCCTGGGCTAGAAGCAGCGGAGCCCCACCTGACTGGAAGGGATTTGTGGTCATAATTTCTGCAGTGCAAGGGGCCAGGAGATGGGTGTCCTATTCATTCATGGGCCACACCTGTGCTTGGCTGCTTTCCAACAGGGTTGGCTCCCTCTTTCTGCCTTGAGAATTCTCCCTTTCTGCAGCTCAGAGGTGGGGGTGGCTGGGGTCTAAATGAATCAAGTACATTTTCTCCATTTTGTTCTAGTATGACCTCTCTTCCTCCACTTTGCACATAAATATAAAAATGCATCTAATTCTATCACCCCAGCCCTACCTGCCCCCAAGGGAACATTTTTTAGTTCACTTCCCAACAACTGCATGGGAAAAGGAGGAGCTGGTGATGTACAATAGGATCCAGAGGTATAAACACCTTTTATAAATTGGTGAACAGACTTCTCCAGGTTTTGGAAGGTCAACTGTATTGTGAAAATTTAAAAAAAGGTTGGGAAACAGTGTTAGTTGATAATAGGAACTGTTAACACAAACAACAAAAACAGCAGATGATTGTAAGTTTATTAGCATTTGGCACCAGAATGACCTTTTTCTCTTTAATGAAAAGCCCCTTTACCTGCCACATGTAGGCATTGCTTAGATTGATCTCCCATAAACATTGCATTCTTGAAAAGCCACCAAAGTCGGAAGACAAAAGCCAGAGCAGGGCTAAACTTTGATCCTGGATAATCCACAAACTAGGCCTTTCACATGCAGATGATCAAGAGTTGACTGTACTCGTGTTAATGTTTCTCACTCTGCTTATCAGACACTAGAAGCGTGGGCTCTACGTATAGAAGGTAGGCACCCAGCACTTAACACTGAGGGAAGTAAAAGTCTGCACAAATTCTAGTAGTATGTATGGTTCAAGAACCATATTTTTGTTGTCTTCTTTCATTTATAAGCTATCCATTTCTCCAAAAGACATTTTGACAGTCTTATTAATAAGTTGCAATTAAAAACCTTGACATATAAAATAATGTGAACATAAAGTATAAATTTATTTTAGAATGTAATTATACCAAATAATCTTTTAATGTAACTATTTAAAAATGCAGAATCTTAATAGAGTGTTCAGTTTTGACACTCTTTCTGTTAATACGTTACCTGTGTGCAGATCTGAAATGTGAAGTGTTATTTTACGAAGAGATTGTGGAGCCCTGGGCTCTAAGGAGACCACACATCATTGCTCATTTTGTCACACGTCAGCCTTAAGTACAGTGTTACTCTACACTGCGGAACGCTTTATAAACCCAACCTGAAATACTTGAGTATGTTTATAAAATATTCTCTTAAATTCAAATGTGTTAAATCACATAAGTATTTCTGTTCAAATGAGGCCAGTGTTAGGTCAATATAAGGTAATGGTAGGACTACTTAGTGGTGCTGTTTTGTTGAGGAATATTCTGTTAACTTTGGAGAGTTTTACTAAGACTTTGAAAGAATTTAATACTGTAGTACTCTTATTCCATAGAAATTACTCTTTTCAATTTAAAGATTGAGAAC